TTGTTAAATTATACACCTTCTTTATACTCTCTCCTCCACAGCGCCCCTTCTCTGATTCCTGTAAACAAGCAGAGAGCACATCACAACTCTGGTACTGTTTGTCTGTTGTTTCATATTTGTGTTTACAGTTATCTCAATTATATTCCAAATTCCAAAAGGCCACCTTTATATTTGTTCACCCAAAGCACAATCCTGGGCTGAAAATAGGTAATATTTTAAACTGTAATTTTGTGGACAAAAGTTAGTGACTACAAACAACCAACAACAACAACAAAAATAAGCATTTCAAAAAAGTTCTTAGAGGAACAAGGAAGTGAACTTCTGAAAATAAGACTAGTAAATCAGGTAGAATTTTGAAGCTAACATTCTTGGTTTCCTTGACAAATAAATTTCACAATTTGTTTGCTTATCTACCATCTTCTTTATGTGATATAATGAAGAAAAAGAAAAGATTTAAAGCAAACGTGAAAGACTAAAGCCATCAGCATCACAGTAGTGCAAATCTTCACAGGGGAAAATACAGAGACATGTTTCAGTCTCAGAAGAGACTTGGGGACCTTCTGTGAATAAGTGAATTAGGTTCTGGAGTAGAGGCTCTCCTACAAGGACCTCCAGGAACAGACTCAGAGCTCTTTAATAAGTATCCCAGGGAGTCAGGCTTTCTTGGAAAAAACAAATTAGTGTGAGAAGCCAGTACTGTGCAATTTCAGTTTTAAAAATAGCCGGTATTGTCAAGGCTGCTGTGTGCATGAGAGAAATAGAAGGTCCTTGTTAATTTTCGTGTCAGCTTCCACATTAAAACCAAGAAGCTCCACTGAAATCCTTGCCTGGCAAATACTGCAAAGGTTATAAGGTTCGTATCACTTAGAATCACTTTTGGTTCTTCCAATGACAAACTTTTGGGAGGGAAGAGGTTATGTCCCCTTTTATCACATTGGTCTTTCAATAAAGGACAGGCAAGTGATGGCTCTGCCTTTTTCACTTAGGACCAGATCTGTGCCTCCCTGTCTGTTTCAGCTTTTCATTTGCCTAATTGCCCTGGGAGGCTGGCAGGGACGTTCCCTGCAGCCGTGGATCCGCTGACTGCAGAGACCCTACCTGGCACTCTAAGTTGGTGCGTCAGCATTTTAGGTTGAAATGAATGAAAAATCAATCAGGATGACTGCAGTGGTAGCGTGCACAACTCTAACCTAGTTTGTTCATAATTTTCAACTATTCACCGTAGACCCAAGCAGTATGTAAGATGGTAAGTGAATCTGTAACAAATGTGCTGCTTCTCACAAGCCTCTTTGTATGTGATGCTCTCGCAGTGAAGAAGATTCTTTGGGCTATAAAGATGAAGAGTCTACTTCTTCTGGTGCTGATTTCAATCTGCTGGGCTGATCATCTTTCAGACAACTATACTCTGGATCATGACAGAGCTATTCACATCCAAGGTAAGGAAACACAGCTTCTCTTATCAAAGCCTTTTCTTTTTTTTTTCCTTTTTAATTATAGCAGAAAATGGCCCCCATCTACTTGTGGAAGCAGAGCAAGCCAAGGTGTTTTCACACAGAGGTGGCAATGTTACACTGCCATGTAAATTTTATCGAGACCCTACAGCATTTGGCTCAGGAATCCATAAAATCCGAATTAAGTGGACCAAGCTAACTTCGGATTACCTCAAGGAAGTGGATGTTTTTGTTTCCATGGGATACCACAAAAAAACCTATGGAGGCTACCAGGGTAGAGTGTTTCTGAAGGGAGGCAGTGATAGTGATGCTTCTCTGGTCATCACAGACCTCACTCTGGAAGATTATGGGAGATATAAGTGTGAGGTGATTGAAGGATTAGAAGATGATACTGTTGTGGTAGCACTGGACTTACAAGGTATGTATCTATAAGTCATGTTCAACGTATAATCTAACAACTCCTTGCTTTCTCCTTTGGACAGGTGTGGTATTCCCTTACTTTCCACGACTGGGGCGCTACAATCTCAATTTTCACGAGGCGCAGCAGGCGTGTCTGGACCAGGATGCTGTGATCGCCTCCTTCGACCAGCTGTACGACGCCTGGCGGGGCGGGCTGGACTGGTGCAATGCCGGCTGGCTCAGTGATGGCTCTGTGCAATATCCCATCACAAAGCCCAGAGAGCCCTGTGGGGGGCAGAACACAGTGCCCGGAGTCAGGAACTACGGATTTTGGGATAAAGATAAAAGCAGATATGATGTTTTCTGTTTTACATCCAATTTCAATGGTAAGATAATAACTGTACTGCCTTCTTTCCTAAGCCCATTGACTCTGTCTCCTTTTCTCTACAGGCCGTTTTTACTATCTGATCCACCCCACCAAACTGACCTATGATGAAGCGGTGCAAGCTTGTCTCAATGATGGTGCTCAGATTGCAAAAGTGGGCCAGATATTTGCTGCCTGGAAAATTCTCGGATATGACCGCTGTGATGCGGGCTGGTTGGCGGATGGCAGCGTCCGCTACCCCATCTCTAGGCCAAGAAGGCGCTGCAGTCCTACTGAGGCTGCAGTGCGCTTCGTGGGTTTCCCAGATAAAAAGCATAAGCTGTATGGTGTCTACTGCTTCAGAGCATACAACTGAATGTGCCCTTAGAGCGCATCAGTTTTAAAGTCATTAAGAACATGTGAAAGGTGTTTTTTTTTTCCAATATGAACTCATGCAAGTTACCAAAACTGTGATAACCCTTTTTTACTTACTGTAAAGAGTCATTTTCATAAAGATCAATTCATTGATTTGTTTTTTGTAAAGCTATCATTCAATATATATTATAAATTAATATAAATTTAAGGGAAGCTCTATGTAAGGAGACTTAGAGCCAAACTGTTTAAGCTGTATCATCCCAACAAAGTATCCTTTCATGAACGGGGCATGCAATAGCTTAAGAATTGCTAGGATTAAATTAAGGAAAGTAAAGCTACTCAGAGCAGCAGGTTCCACAAGCACAAACTTTACACATTTGTACAATTTTGAAATGCACTACAATAAACAAATTAGAGCAACACATTTGAAATACAGGCTTCTTTACATAAACTGAGAGGTTATACAAAACTCAGTTTCACAAGGGAACAATCTATACCTTTCTAAAAGTTAATATTTCAAGTCTCTAATAGGCAGAATATTTTACTCTTTAAAATCCTGCCTTTCTGACCAAAAAAAAAAAAAAAAATTCATATGGATTCCAATCCATAGTAACAAGCACAGTTAAAACTCCTCAATAATCCCATTTATATGAAGCATGACACATAAATAAGCAGATAATATTTAACCAATGAAAAAGACTTCTACCTTCTTATAATTAAAATTACACATGTCTAAGAGGAATTGTTTTATCTTTTGAGTAGCTTTACCGAGTTGTATTTAAATTCTAAGGGCCATTTGCTAAGCAGCATTTAGCATCTACTCAGGGCAGTTATATAGATAAACTGCTGGACAGAAAAATTGTAAAATTTAGCAGCTTGATTTTCTGTTAGCCTATGAAATGTTATTGTCCTATAAAAATAACTTTAAACTGATTTAATATTTCATATTTACATTATATGAAAATCAATTACATTATAAAAGGAATCCCTAATGCAGAAACAAAGATGCAACTTTCAAAATTCTTATTATTCCTATTTGTATATACACGAGAGAACCCAACCAGTGCCTGTGTTTGGGGGGAAAAGTCAACAGTGTAGTTCTAAACCTTATCCCAAACAGAAAATGTGGTTAATGATGTCACTTTCCTTGCTGGTCATCATTAGGCTTAAATTAAATGCTGAAGCTGTCATCAAAGAGTTTACACTAAAATCTTCAGGGCTTTAAATAAAAGGTTAAGTCCAGCTTCCAAACACAATTTTCCACATTAGCAGCTCCAATCTTCTTAAATAAAGCTCTGTTTTCCTATATTTTTATGACTGCTGAGACCCCACAGGGACCAATATTTGTATTCAAATTACATTTCATGGTTTCCCATTGTTTCACAATGAGTTCTAATAAATGGGATTTACTATAATAATCCAAGTATGACATAGCCGGTATGCTTTCATGAATGTTTTTATGTAGATTTTCCTCCCATGAACATGAGTAAATAAATCTGTTTCCTGAATGGATTGTGGTTGCATTTAAAGCTCTGTAATAATTCTAATAAATTTACTCTATAGAGTTCTGTGTGTGGAAGGTATAGAACAATTGGAAGTCCATGAAACCATAACTATAATCATATATTATTCAGACAAAATATTGTAATAAAAGTAGGTCCTTTCTTTCATCAAAAACATATCTGAAAATTTTCAGATGCTTTAATATTAAAAGATGACAATGTTATGTATGCACATTTTTAAGTTAGGTTGGATATGCAAACTGTACAAAACTATAAATCCAAAGAGTTTGTAAAGTTTAAACTCAAACACTGGTGGTATAAATAGAACTTGCACTTCTAAATTAAGGAAGATACCTAAATGGTCTAGGATGAGATGATATATTATTTAAAGAGGGGACTATCTCCCAAATAACAACTTTAACACCTCAAATATGGGGGCTAGCTCATTGAAAGAAGTCCATACTTGAACTATTATTATGTATGTTCCGATAATTTTGTTGAAAATACAAGTGGGAACAAATTTCTATTGAAGCAAACATCTAATTTTCAGTTATGTCCAGAACTCTACTTTATAATGTTAAATGTAGTAGTATTTCTTAACTTTTAAATACTTACTACTATAGGAATTGGTGCTGATCAAAATCTCTGGAGTGACTGTTAGCTGATTAAAATCTATACCACTTACACATCATTTTTCCATTCGTGTAAAAAACAAAAAATCTTAACACAGTGAATACTGCTGAGCAGAATTTTTTCTTCTCATTTTGCTCAAAGGACCAGAATTTCCATGCCCTTTATACTCATACTTGAATGAGTCTTTTTAATGTTCTCATTTTGCTGTTTTTCCACCAAATGTCTATTTTCCTACTTCATTCCCCAAGATGTCTCACTGAGCAGGTCTGAAAAAGAAAGGTTATTCTAATACAATTCCTAACAGAAAGTTGGTACAACACTGGCTAATTCAGAAATCGCTCCTCAGACTTAGATTCCAAGAGTATCAAAGAGATTAGATGGGAGGCTGGGCCAGGAACCCTTGTTTTAATGTATTTGTCCATAATTAACACTGGTGACCATATAAGGAACAAAGTATATCTGCACATTTCACTGAGACATCTACATTGGAAAACCCAAACAAAAAGAAGCAATTCAAATAAAAAGACAACATAAGAACGAAAATAAGTTGGTCACATTAACACTGGAAGCCATCTTTAAGTGAGTGCTGTCATATTGTGTCACAGTAATTTTTAGCCAAATATGGCGTTTGTAAATTTAAACTTTCTCTCATGGAAAGGGGGCTGGTACCTGTCAAAGTGTTATTTTATGCAACAATATAGTCACTTTTTATTTTGGCAATTAGAAGTAGACTCAAAGGAGATTACAATTTGGTTGCTGGCAGCCATTCTGGGTTTCTTGATTTTAGTACTCCAAAGAATATGGTGGTCTCATGGAGTAGCTGACCACTAAGGAGGGGAGGATTAAAAGGGAATCACTTATCAGTTTTTAGCATAGGATGCATTAAGAAATATCAACGGATAACTGACATCGTTTTGTTAAGAAGTTAACTGTATCGTAGCTCACTACTGCCAGAGCGGCAATGGATGTACAACGAAAGAGATGAAAAATACAAAAGTTATTAAGCCACCTGATTAAAAGAAAACCAATATTTAAAGGCATTTAATAGATATCAAGTATAACTTTGAGGAGAAGAATCAATCTGTATTACCAAAAAAAAAATGTTTTGATTTTCTGTAAGATACAATGAACTGGTACATTAAAAGTCAATTTTGTGTTACTGCAGTATCTTTTAATTCTTCTGAGTTGTAGAATCTTAGCTATTTTTCTTTGTGTCAAACTCTGTCAATACATTATTTCCAAGAAAGGCATTTAATTCATTCTTGTTCTGATACATTTGACTTCAAATTGTAAATACGTACAATTTTCATTTCCTAGTACTCTTGCAAAGTCAAAAAAAAAAAAAGAGCATTTATATGGTGTCGCTAAATCAACTATAGTATTATCCCAAAATATATTGACTTTTTTCTCTTTGTATATGACTCAAAGCATAATTAATTTTGCCCACCAGTTCAGCAATCCCAGAAATCTATTGTGTTGTTGATTAGATTAACACATTTTAAATGCTTTATAACTTAATCATGAGTGCTGAATTAAAAAAAGGTTTTTCTTTTCATACTTAAGTTCTTCTCTTTAGCACTTTACACTCC